CGATGGATCACCTGAAGTCAGGAGTTCGAGACCAGCCTGACCAACATGGTGAAACCCTGTCTCTATTAAAAATACAGAATTAGCCGGTCGTGTTGGCTCACGCCTGTAATCCCAGCTACTTGGGAGGCTGAGGCAGGAGAATGGCTTGAACCCGGAGGCCGAGGTTGCAGTGAGCAGAGATCGCGCCATTGTACTTCAGCCTGCGCAACAAGAGCAAAACTCCGTCTCAAAAAAAAAAAAAAAAAAAAAGAAAAAAAGAAAAAAAAAGTAGTTAACAGTGTTCTAGTTAACAGTACTTTCTGGTGGGGAGATGTTGACAAGACACACTTTGCGAGACGCTGCCGAGTATTTTATAGAAGGCGCAACTGAGGTCCAGAGGTCCCAACACCTGGAGGAGTTGCCAATAGAGTCAAGATTCGAATCGGTAAAAGAGCGGCCCCTGGGGTCTGGCCGCCAGTCGGCCGACCCCCTGGTGGGCTCGGGCCACTGACCTCGGTAGGGTCACGACACTGGGACTGGACCCCAAAGTTGGACCAGCCTTCAACACTGGAACCCGCCCATGCACAGCTCCACCCGGCCCCCAGGCTAAGATAGACCACGCCCCCGGACATCTGGTCCCCGCCGGAACACCCGGGCCCTCTGGTGACACGCCCCCTTTCCGGCAGGCTACTGGGCTCCGCCCACACACCTCCCGGCCTGGTTCCTAAACGCCAGCTCGGAGCAATCCCCTTGGGCTGGAGCCAAATCCCTGCTGTGATTTTAAGGAAGACCGGCAGGTCCGGGCCCCCAAGGGTCAACCCCACACACATCCCCGCACTTTCCTGTATGCAGGCCTGCGAGCGTAGAGGGAGTGGAATTCACAGCCTCCCCACCCATCCGCAGGGGTCTCCTGGGAGGAACCCACCAGCGATAGGAACACTGAAGCTGGGCTACGGCGTCCGCCCGAGCCTTTTCTTAAAGGCGCCGACCCCGGAAGCGGGGCGTCCGAGGGAGCGCGCGACGGGCCACGCACGTCCGGGCGTCCAGTTCGGGGCAGCTTCTCCGGCTGGTGGGTGGGTGGGGCAGCCTTTCAGGCAGGTATGCATGGGAGGTGGGGATCGGAACGGGGTGTTTCGACTGCAACCGCCTGGAGACCTGGCCGGTACCATTCTCCATAGTGCAGATGGGGAAACAGGGTTGGAGAGAGGGGGCCTCATCTGGGTCGTTAACAATGCGGTGCGTAGCTGTGAGGGAGTTTACACTTCTGACTTCGGGCCTTGGCTCCTGGGACGGCGCACTGGTGCAAGAGCCGCTTCTGGAGTCTGGTGGACTCGGGTTCGTGTCTTGCCTGGGACAGTCTTTTTTTTCTTTTTTTTGAGACGGAGTCTCTCTCTGGCACCCAGGCTGGAGTGCAGTGGCATGACCGCGGCTCGCTGCAACTTCCGCCTGCTTGAACTGGGTTCAAGCAGTTCTCCTGCCTCAGCCTCCCAAGTAGCTGGGACTACAGGTGCGCGTCAGTATGCCCGGCCAATTTTTTGTATTTTTAGTAGAGACAGGGTTTCACCATGCTGGCCAGGCTGGTCTCGAACTCCTGACCTCGTGATCCGCCCACCTCGGCCTCCCAGAGTGCTGGGATTACAGGCGTGAGCCACCGTGCCCAGCTTGCCTGGGACAGTTTCTACCTGAGTGACGCTGGGCAAGTCGCTTCCCTTCTCTGACCCTACTTGTATCTGAAGATGTGGCACTTAGCAGGTGCTTAATAAACGCTAGTTTGGACTTTTATCTGGAAGCAAAGGGGACCGCTGATTTTAAACCTTCAGTTAAACTTGCTTGTGACCTCTTTAAATATACAATTGTAAATTTTTTAGTTGGTGGTTTACGCTGATGTCCCGGATTATAGGTTAAATTAGGAGGAAATTTTCAGCATGTACATCCATGACAGTACACACACAATGTCAGATTCAAAGCTCCCAATTAAAGGCAATCATCTGCCTCTTGTAACATCAGTTAAGATCATGTAACATCTGGTCCCTGCTGTGTGTTGAGCTGCCTCCCAGGCCTTGGATATTCATAGACTAATGCATTGCTTGCCATGGGTTTGGTGTGATTTTCCCCCATCTTATGGATTAAGAAAGTGAAAATCAGAAATAATGACTTGCTCAAGATCACACACGCTAGGTTAGACACAGATCTGTCCTGTCCCCACATATGTGCCCTAACCTACCACCAACCCGTTTATTAGCAGAGACTGAGCTATGGGCTCAGCCCACTCCAGCTAAAAATGTGAAGAAAACGTAAGTGGCCAAGACAAGAATGATCAAATAGGTGGGTAAGGCTCTAAATGGAGTCAAGGGGGTTCACCTGCTTTCCTGGTTCCTCTCACTCCCAGGGTGGCAACCAACTATATCTGAGGACCAGAGCCATTTTGGGGCACCAGAGCTTGTGACCTCTCCATCTCCACCCAGCTGGGTCCAGGGGCCACTCTCAGCACTCACCTCAGCAGCTGACATCATAAAGCAGACTTGGGAACCTGGAAGCACTCTGGAGAACCTTTCCCTGAGACATGGAGCTTTGGGGCCGAATGCTGTGGGCCCTCCTGTCTGGCCCAGGGAGGAGGGGAAGTACCCGGGGCTGGGCCTTCAGCTCATGGCAACCCCAACCACCTCTGGCTGGGTTATCCAGTGCCATAGAACTGGTCAGCCACTGGACTGGGGTCTTTGAGAAGAGGGGTATCCCTGAGGCCCGGGAATCCAGTGAGTACATCGTGGCTCATGTCCTTGGAGCCAAAACAGTTAAGTTTAGTGTTGTCAAGAGGACAGGAAGGAGCCAGCCACTTATATTCTCTGTGGGGACAGTTTCAGAGCCTGAGGCCGGCACTTTGGACCCAGCCCTTGACCTCTCAGCAACTACAGTGTATCCGGGAGCTGAGTAGCCGTCGATTGCAGAGGTGAGCACCCATGGATCAGACCTGAAGGATGTCCCTGATGACCACCCAGCTGCCCCCTCTGCAGGATGCCGGTGCAGTACATCCTTGGAGAGTGGGACTTCCAGGGGCTCAGCCTAAGGATGGTGCCCCCAGTGTTTATTCCTCGGCCAGAAACAGAGGTAGGTGTGCCACCAGGGCAAGGCAGGATCAGCCGACTCTGATCCAGATCCCTCTGCTTCACAGGAACTGGTTGAGTGGGTGCTGGAAGAGGTGGCCCAGAGGTCCCATGCTGTGGGATCCCCAGGCAGCCCCCTCATTCTGGAGGTGGGCTGCGGATCAGGAGCCATCTCCCTCAGCCTGCTGAGCCAGCTCCCCCAGGTGAGCCCCTCCACCCACTCTGGATAGACTGTTTCCACATATCCTCTGTTTGTTCTTGGGACAGAGCCGAGTCATTGCTGTGGATAAGCGGGAAGCTGCTATCTCTCTGACCCATGAGAATGCTCAGAGGTAGGTGGGGGAGTTGCACTTTGGGGCCTAATCCGTGCCTACCCCTTTCTCCCTGTCTGTGTAGGCTTCGGTTGCAGGACAGGATTTGGATCATCCACCTCGACATGACCTCAGGTACCCTCCCCTGCATGTTCCTTGAGAGAGGGTCCCTACTGTGTGTCCTCTTCTTTGACGACAGAAAGGAGCTGGACACACCTGCCCTGGGGCCCCATGGACCTGATTGTCAGCAACCCTCCCTACGTCTTCCACCAGGACATGGAGCAGCTGGCCCCTGAGATCCGCAGGTGCTAAGCAGGGTGGGCCAGGGAGGCCAGGCAGGCTGTCACCTCCCACTGCTTTGCCTTTCAGCTATGAAGACCCCGCGGCCCTGGATGGTGGGGAGGAGGGCATGGACATCATTACCCACATTCTGGCCTTGGCACCCCGGCTCCTGAAAGACTCTGGGTATGAATGGGATGGGTCTCCTAGGTCTGTCCCTGCTGAGCCCACCCATTTCTCCCCCATGTAGTAGTATCTTCTTAGAAGTGGACCCAAGGCACCCGGAGCTTGTCAGCAGCTGGCTTCAGAGCCGGCCTGACCTGTACCTTAATCTTGTGGCTGTGCGCAGGGACTTCTGTGGGAGGTAAGATCCTAGCCCCCTTTAGCCCTGTAGCAGTGGTAACCAGCCCCTGTCCCTGTCTCCTCAGGCCCCGGTTCCTGCATATCCGGAGGTCTGGGCCATAGCATGGCTGCCCTGTGGATGCCTTGTCAGTGCCGCCAGCCTGACCAGAGGGGAGGTGGATGGCACTTTCCAGAGCCCAGGTTCTTATGGCATTTCCCAGGGTTCTGTGATTTCCCCATGCTCTGCATTTCTAGGATATTTCTAGGACACCTGGATTGGCTCCATCACATCAGAGTGGCTGAGGGCAGTTGCTCTGTGTTGGTGAAATTGCTGTGGGGGTATCGGGGGATATGGCCAGTAAAGTATTGAGAGACTAACAAATGGTGACCTAATGTTTTGTCCATGACTTGCAGGTCCCCTGACCCCCTTACTCCCAGGTAGCACTGGGGCAAGGGTTTCCTTCTGCCCCAGCAGGGCTGGCCGTCAGTCCCCTGCTTGGTAGTGGTGTGGGGGTGCAGTGTGGAGGAAGGCACGTGAGTCCTCACTCCTGGCCTTGGATACCATGGGTCCTGGCATAGAGCAGCTCACTCCCAGGGATTGATTAGTCCTCCACTGCCCTGGGTGCATGCGTACACAATTCCCTGGCCAAGCCTGGCTCGAGCACAGGAAGCTCATCTGCGTTTTGGCTCAAGGATGACTGCCTGCTTTCTGGAGGGGAGGGTCTGGAGGTCTTTGCTGCACAGTTCCTGGGTCGCACATCCACGTTCATTTAACTGAAGGCTTGAGCCAGTGAGGGGTGTTTCCTTTTTATCCCCATAGCTTTTAGCTAAAACATCCCTCCCGAGTTGACCCCCTGGGGTTTCAAATAACCCATGTGTCCCTGGTTGGGGCTGGGGAGAGTGAGAAGCTGAGATACTGGGCACAGGGTTGTGGCCTCCACCCCAGCTCTGGTCTGTGCAGACTCATGGCCACCAGGAGGCCTGCAGATCCAGCCTTCCTGTCAACAGCGACAGGAAATCTCTAGGTTGGTGAGTGCTGGTGATGTGAGCCTACATCAGGGTGGGTCCTAAGAAACATGGCAAACCAGGCTGTCTCATTCCACTAGACTGCCCCCTGCCACCCTGGCACTTCCCAGGGCCTGGCAGTATGGTCTGATGGGCAGTATGGTCCAATAGGCAGCATCCTCTGCTGCAGCTGGGAGAGCTGAGTTCCAGGGCTGTGTCCTGCAGTGGGACCTTGGGCAACTCCTTTCCCTATGAGAAGCTGGCTCTTCTGAGTCCAGGGCCAACGCCAACTGGCAACCTCTTTACTCTTAGTCAAGTGGAATGTGCATGCTGGCATCTGAATGTCCATTCGCCAGGCATGGAGAGCAAGAGAAGGTATGTACTGCCTGAGGTCACATGACAGTGACCAAGTGGAGACAGTAAGTTAGATCCCTCCCTTTGGGGAGCCTATATTGCTGGAGTCATACCCAGCCTAAGTGTTGCCCTGCACTATGGCTGGAGGACACATTTGGTAGAGGTCACACTGCAGCTCCCAGTGCCCCAGTGTCCTGCCCTGTGCCCAGCCCCAGCTGCATGGACTCTGAGCTGCCCCTGGCTTCCTTTAAGGAGGCTGCTCCAGAAGGAACCTGGGTGGGGAGGGCGAAGGGGGTGCACAACCAGGGCAAGGCTCCCCACTTCCTTAGTCCCCCATGCTCACAGACCTTTGCCTGCTAAGGTCCTCACCAGTATTGCCCTTTCTGTCTTTCTCCTTGTGCCCTTTGGCTCTTGCTGTCTTCAGCAGCATCTCAGGGTAGCTGCCCTGACCTCGGAGCAGTCTGTCGCCCCCCTACACCTCAGCCAGTCCTGGCTTCCCTGATGGTCTCTCCCTCCTGGCCTCAGGCCCATTCCTGAGGAAGGGCCTTGGCGAGCTTGTGGATGTTGCACCAGAAGAGAGTGCAGTGTTGGAGAGTGACACTGTCGGGGCAGCTGGGGCCACAAGCAGGAGCCGGCCTCGGGCACAACTTTCTGCCCAGAAAAATGTGCAGCTTGACTCTGCTGAGGAAAAGGTCCAAGCCAAGAGGACTGGCAGGCGGGGCCTCAAGCCTGCAGCCACTGGCTTGATTGGGCCCTGGACGTTGAGCCCAGATGTTGGAGCCACACCAGCCTGGATTTCAATCCCAGAATCTGCCCCTCACGAGGATGTGACCTTGGGCAGATGACTTCACCTCACTCAGCCTTGGCTTCTAAGGCTGAGAAATGGGACTTAATGCTTTATTTTATAGGATGCATGTGAGGAGCCCATGGGATGTGCCTGGCTTGGCACATTGTGGCATTTTTCCTTGCCTTCCTCGGAGGGCAGACACAGGGAGGAAGGACCCAGTGCCCTCAGGCGTCCATCTGATGCATGGGACCAACATAAGGCAGGCAGGGATACAAGGCAGTCTGGAAAGAAGGGAAGGCAGGAGTTTCAGTCTTGGGCTCTTGACTCCTCACTGTTGTCTAGAGATGGAGCCAGCAGGCTGGTAGCCTGGCAGCCTACATCTCCCCTCAGCCTCTCCTCACTATGGCCCCAGTGCCTTGAGGCCCAGGCCAGGGCAGCCAGTGGCTCTAGCTCAGGGAAAGCCAGGCCCACCTGCCCTATCCCCTCCCTTGCTCCTGAGGCCAAAGCCAGAGACTCGAACAGCCTCCCCACCACCACCAGCATATGTCAAGGAGCACTTGCAGGCAGAATGGGAGGAGGACATGGAGCTGATGGAGTCCAGGCTGTGCAAGCCCCTGAGGTCTTGAGAGATGTGCCCACTGCCCGTGCAGCCTCCTTCAGCCAGAGCCCAGAGCATAGACAGGAGTGTAGGAGTCCCTGTTTGATGTACTCTGGGAGAGTAATTCTATCTCCTCTTCTGATAGTTGGGGAAACTGAGGCCTTGTCTCACAGTTGGATGCTTTTCCCAGTTGTCAGTGGGTTTCTCCATGGGTCTCATACAGCTGCCTTATTGAAATAGGCCCCGAACCCCCTAAATGCAAAAAATACTCTTTTTTGCTCCTTTACCCCCACCTGGACCCTGGGCTATTGGCTGCTCCCAATCCTTGCCCCAAACACTTAGCTGGCTCCCCATGACTTAAGTGTGTTCTCTTGTGTCCTATGGAATCCAGTTCTGAAGAGGTGGGGGAGGACAACTGTGGGAAAAGCCCTGGGGGCCCCTCCCAAGGCCCCATCAGTGCTCTGAGTAGGCTGTCATCAGAACAAAGGGCTCCACTGCTGACAAGGTTTGAGAACTGCTGGCTTGAGGTGAGAACCCCTTTAACCTCTGCGGGACAGCATGTCTTTCCCTATCCACCTTCGATTCTTTTCTCTTTTTTTTCTTCATTGGCTCCTTCTTAGTGGATTCTCTTCTCTACTGCCCTGGGCTTCAGCCTTTGTGCAGTACTCTCGATGCCCTGAACACACACCTTCCCTTTGCCCAGGCGGTGCAAACAATCCACTTCTTCAAGCTCCAACACAAATGCTGCCTCCTTTAGGATGCCTGCTCTGTGCTCTCCCTGCCTCCCCTAGCCCATACCTCTGCTGGCACCTTCTGTACCATGCCTTCAGAAACCTTCTTATCCCCCTCATCTCTGGGGCCCCCTGTGGATCTGGCATACCCAAGTTCAGTAAATGTCTATCAGTAAGCTGATGGTACATGCATTTTCTAGAATAGAGCTGGGACTTCCCATGTGGCCCACATCTGACCTGGCAGCCCATGTATTCCGGTCATTAGGGATGGGAAGCCATGAGGACCTGGCCTTCTGCCCGACCCAGGCAGCCATTCAAGTTGAGCAATGGCCACTTCGAAGACTCAAGTGCACCTGATCCCTGCGCAACAGCCACACCAGGAGAACAGGCTGTCCTTGGCGGCAGTAGGAGCAGGCGCCAGGTTTCCTGGAGCTCTTGGCTTCAGCCAGCCCCCAGCCAGAGTCCTGGCTAGGACAGTGACCTGATCTCCTCCTCATGACCTTCTGCCCTGGACAAGCCCCCTGAACTGGATTTGGGACTGTCAAAGCAACTCTACCCCTGCTCTGGTAGGCTGAACAGTGACCCCCCAAAATGGCAGTGTCTTAATCACCTAAACCTTAACATGTGACTATATTACCTTCACATAGCAAAATGGACTTTGCAGATGTGATTAAGGATCTTGAGATGGAAGGAGTATCCTGGATTTTTCAGGTAAACTGAGTATAATCACAAGGGCCTCTGTAAAGGAGGCAGGAGTGTCAGAGTGACGGAAGAAAATGTATGTAACAATGGAAGCAGAGGTCAGAGTGATGCAATTGCTGGAGGAAGAGCCATGAGCCGAGGAATGCAGACAGCCTCTTCTCCTCTGGGGCCTCAAGAAGAATGCAGTCCTGCCAATACCTTGATTTTAAGCCCTGTGAAACTGATTTCAGATTGCTGACCTCCAGAACAGTAAGATCATAAATTTGTGTTGTTTTCACATGTGTGAAAACACATGTGTGATAATTTGTTACAGCAGCCACGGGAAACGAATATAGATTGTGGTGCCCAAATTAGAGTGCTGCTGTAACACACGCCTACTGATTGAAGTGGCTTTGGAATTGCAACGTGGAAATGGGCAGAGGCTGGAAGAATTTTGAGAGTCATGATAAATTGCCTTAACCACCTCTCTTCTGATAGGTGATGTGGCCAGGGGAACTCTTCCTCAACCTTCAGACCTAAACTGCCCAGGCCCCCCCTTTTTTTACTCATATTTGGAGAGAGGTGGCCCTTTCCCAGAGTGAGAAGACTGAAAGACTGACCAGCATGGGTCCCAGAAGGGAGTGGGTGAGGAATGGGACTGGGATGTGGGGAGAAAGTGCAAGGCTGGCCTCCATGGCCCATCTCCAGAGACTGGGTCCAGAGAGGACCTCAGAGACTGGGACCAAGCCTGTTCCTGCTCTCCTGTGGAGTTATGTGACTGGCCCAGGACCCCTTGGGTGTGTGAGGATGAGCAGGGGCCCTGTACTCTCTGGGTTGCAGGTACTGCATCTGTGAAATGAGCACAGCAGCCCCTGACTTTGAGCTAATGGGCCTGGCCCCTCCATGTAAGCCATAGGCCTGAGCAGAGCTGTGTCACCATTCTGTTCCTATGGTGGAGTGGGGCTATCCCTGGGGTTCTCAACCTCCTGGTTCCTAAAACTGAATTGGCCAACTGGTGCCCTCAGCCCTGTCCCTGTCCAAGCTGGGACTAGGACCTCCCTTTCCAGGGGTACTAAAGGACTCTGGAGACACCATCCCACCCAGCCAAGGCTTGGGGCTCCTGAAGCCAGTCCTAACCCAGGAGCCACATGGAGAGCTACTGGGAGGCCAGACATGGGCCTCATGCTGGGTTTCAGAGCTGAGAAGCTGGGGGACAGAGAGCATGGACACCTGGGTTCAAGGGTCAGCTTGGCCCCAAATCACCTGGATACGCTTTGGATGAAGCCAGGAGGGCCTGTTTATACTGGAAGGGGTGGATCATGGCAAGACTTATATTCAATCCCTGATCTTTTTTCCCAGAGAGGGATGGGGCTTACTTGAAGTAACACAGCACTTGACTCCTGACTCCCAGTATGATGCTCTCATCTCCTATTGCTTCCAAAGGCCTGGGGTTAGTTAATTAAGTCAATTAGGTGGTGCTCATATGGCTGTCCATGTAGCTACTAAACCCAGGGATTCTGGCCCATAAAGCCCTCTGGGCCAGGTTTATGGGCAGGTAAGAGTCACATTAGGCCAACTGTAGCCCTGGGTGTGCAGACAGATCTGAGTCCCATCTGAAGCTCTGGTAGCTGTGGGAGGAGAGCAGGATTTCCCCCGCTTGCGGAATGAGTGGGTGCCTTCCCCTCTGAGGTAATTGGCTGTACAGCCCCCAGCCTCTGCCCCCCAGGGCCCTCCTGAGGTGTCTGGAAGGACCTTTGGGATCTTTGGCCTCATAACCAGAAATCAGAAGCTTCAAATTCTAGAGGCCCCTTTTCTTCCAAAGACTACCTCTCACACATACAGCAGTCCTGCAGGAAAATGGTCAGGAAAGGCTAATTTTACAGCTCACAAAGTGGGAAAGGCAGGGAAGCCTACCTCAGCTTCATGGAAAGCCCTGAACTGGGCTGACCTCCACCTGCCCCAGCTATGCCTAAAGGGGGAGGGTGAGACAGCTTAGAGTAGCCATGCCCCGTGGCAGGCAGGCCTGGCTAAGTGGCCCCCTTCCCAGGGGCTGGGGTCTTCCCCAAACACTCTACCTCTCAGAGCAGAGGATGTCACCTTATTGCTCCCTCTTGTACTAGGTCTGCGGCCCTCTTCTGGGGCATGTGGCTGGGGAAATGGTGGGATCAGATATCCCCTACTGAGCCCAGGGAGCAGATTGTTGGTGCCTGAAGCGCTCACAGAGATCCCTGTGGTACAGATGAGGAAACTGAGGCTTAGCAGGACAGGAGCAGGGCTGGGGCACGAGCCAGGTCTCTTCTCTGGCTCACAGCTGCCAGTCCTTCCTTTGCCACCTGAAGACCCCCCACCCCACCTGGCTTTCCAGGAACAGGCCTGCCTGCCTGGAGAGGCGTCCAAGTCCCTCTGCTGTTCCTGGAAGTCAGTGTGAGGCTGAGCTACGTGACCAAGCAAAGCAAACTAGGACTACAGGTGTGAACAACCCTGCCTGGCTAATTTTTAATTTTTTTTTTTTTTTAGAAACGGGGTCTTGCTATGTTGCCAGGGCTGGCACATGGGGTTTTTAGTTGTCCCCACATTACAAAGTTGAGGACACCAAGGCTCAGCAGGGTGCAGTTGCAGGTCAGGTTGCATAGCTGGACAGGAAGGGAGGATGAGGCTGCCATTGGTGTCCATTTGACTATCAGAGACGCTGAGGCCAGCATAACTAGGTCCTGGGCTGTCCCCTGCAGAGCTTAGCGCAGAAGTTACCTGGGCTTGTGGACCCTTGGAGCAGGAGCAAGGGTTTCCAGGGCTGTCCCTAGAGGGCTTTCTAGAAGACCTGCAGCTGCTCCTGGGTGCATCTCCTGAGGTATAGGGCCAGGGCCTCAGTCTCTCAAGACCTACTTTGTGTCAGGCACCAGGGAGATGATACCAAGTGGAGGGTCCTATAGAATATGGTGCATCCTGCGCCAAGTACTTCCAGGATTATCTTACTCAACCTTCATGACATCCTCAGAGATGGAGGCTGTGAACCCTCTCGTTATACTGACGAAGAAACAAACTGGGGCTAAGAAACTTGCTCATAGGCTGGCTGAGCTGTGATTCTGGCATAGGCTGAGTGACCTGGAGCTGGAGGCCTTAGTCATCACACCAGGCTTGAGGAGGGGCGGATAGGACAGGAATATACCAGGCAGTAGGGACAGTCTGGACAAAAGCCTGGAGTTCTGCAGACATGCGGGTAGGGATATGTAGGGGTGAGGTGGTGCCGAGAGGTCCCCTTGGCTGAGCTCTGAATGCATTTCTGGGGACCAGGGGCCTAAAGAGCTTTTTGAGCTGAGTTACAGGGTTAGAGAAGCATTGAGGCTGCTCTTTCTGGCTGCCAGGAAAAAGGGGCTGGGGCAGGAGGCTGCAACTTGTCCAGGGTCTGGAGGTGGCTGGGGTCTGTAGCAGTGGCATCAGATATTCTGGAACAGAACTGACTCACAACCATTGCTGAGGGTTTGGATGTGAGATGGCCAGGACCACAGTGGGCCCAGGGATCTGATTGGGACCTGGGGGAAATGGGGCCACCCTGAGTTGGAGACTGGGGTGCTGGGGGGAACAGTCGGGGAGCTTGACAGTGTAGGATGCCTTCAGAATATCCGAGAAGCAGCATTGGGGCGTCTGGAGATGCAAATGTGACCATGTGGGGACACAGTCCAAAGGCAACCCTTGAGGTAGAGTTGTGAAGACCACTCTCCTAGACCTGAGTGCTGGCGACAACAGTACCGGGCATCTGCAGTGTGTAAACTAGTGCCAGGTGCTGCACACACGTGGTCATAAATCCATCTGTTGGCACATCAGGGATCCCTTCCTTGGCCCACTGTATGGATGAAGGGACTGAGGCTTAACATGCCCAAGGTCACACAGCCAGCAGCTGGCCATGCTGGAGTTTGAACCTAGTCCTCTGACATCCCAGTCAGGAGAGGCGTGAGCAGGCTGCCGAGGCCAAATGCAGCCCAGGGCCTCAACCCCCCAGAGGGGCCTCAGGAGCCAGTTAGGTGCCCCACAGCCAACGTGGGCTCCAGGGTGAAGGGGAAAGTGATGAATCAAACAGAAAGCAGCAGACGCAGACTGAGCTCTCTCCCTGTCGGCCCGGGTGCCAGATTTTCACGCCCACAGCAAAGGGGCCAGGCAGAGCGCTAGGTGTGGGGCAGGAGAGGGCAGCGAAAGTGGCTGCCACTGAACCCAGACTCTGATGTACTCCGGATATGGGTGGCGTGGACTGACAGACACCCAGCCCAGTTCCAGACTGAAAGTTGAGTCTGTCTCAGCATGTGAGGATATGAAGTTTGCCTTGTCATGGGGAGCATTTCAGGTCCCTAGGCCTGTGAGGTTCTGGGATGAGGCACCAGATGGATGTGTCTAAAAACCCTTGTTGAAGGCACTCCACAGCTCAATAACTGACCATTGCTCACTACTCTCTTGGCCCGCACTGAAAGCCACTGTTTCTTCATCATTTCACTCAGCCCGCCTGTCTCAGCCCCCCAGAACTTTGGAGCTCATTCTTTCAAAGTACATTTCATGTGCAACTGAAATACATATTTTTAAAAAGATAAAATGAGCATCTAGTTAGCAAAAATGTATTTTGCAAGTGCAAATTCTTTCTTAGCATACAGTCCATCAGGGCGAAGAGCAATGAACACAAATGTTTGAACTGGGGGCTGGGATGGTAGTTGTAGTCTTATGTTGGTCTCAATGTCCATTTTCTTTCAGTGTTTGATTTTGGTAGCACAGGACAAAGTGACCGCTGATTCTCACAGATAATTGTTTACAAATGCTAGCACTGTGTCTGAAGCCCACCTTGCAGTCTCTTTGATTGACAGGGACAGCAAGAGAAGCCTTATCTCAAGCTCAGCACAAACCCTGTTCTCTGAGCACATAGGAAGGATTCTAATGTGTCATAATTTGGTGCTGTGCCCATTTGAGTCTGTGTGTGGTTTTTAAAATTGGGTTTTTTTTTTTTCAATAATTAAAAATATGAGCTGGGCATGGTGGCACATGCCTGTGGTCCCACCTACTCGGGAGGCTGAGGCAGGAGGATTACTTGAGCACAAGAGTTTAAGACAGCAGTGAGCTATAATAGCGCCACTGCACTCCAGCCTGGACATCAGAGTCAGACCCTGTCTCTAAAAAAATAATTTTAGGCCGGGCGCGGTGGCTCACGCCTGTAATCCCAGCACTCTGGGAGGCTGAGGCAGGCAGATCACCTGAGGTCAGGAGTTCGAGGCCAGCTTGGCCAACATGGTGAAAATCCGTCTGTACTAAAAATACAAAAATTAGCCGGGTGTGGTGGCTCACGCCTGTAATCCCAGCTACTTGAGAGGCTGAGGCAGGAGAATCGCTTGAAACCGAGAGGCAGATGTTGCAGTGAGCCAAGATCACGCCATTGTACTCCCACCCAGGCAACAAGAGCAAAACTCTGTCTCAAAAATAATAATAATAGGCCAGGCGCAGTAGCTCACGTTTGTAATCCCAGCACTTTGGGAGGCCAAGGATCACAAGGTTAGGAGTTCAAGACCAGCCTGGCCAACACAGTGAAACCCCGTCTACTAAAAATACAAAAATTAGCTGGGTGTGGTGGTGGACACCTGTAATCCCAGCTACTCGGGAGGCTGAAGCAGGAGAATTGCTTGAACCCGGGAGGCAGAGATTGCAGTGAGCCAAGATCATGCCACTGCACTCCAGCCTGGGCGACAGAGCTAGACTCCATCTCAAAAAAAAAAATTTAAAAATAATAATTTTAAAAAAATGTTTTAAAAATGAAAGAAAAGGAAGAAGGGAGGAGGAAGCCAGAAAGAAAGGGGCCGTGCAGGGTGGCTCACACTTGTAATCCCAGCACTTTGGGAGGCTGAAGCAGGCAGATCACCCGAGCTCAGGAGTTCAAGACCAGCCTGGCCAACATGGTGAAACCCTGTCTCTACTAAAAATACAAAAATTAGCTGGGCATGGTGGCTCATGCCTGTAATTCCAGCTACTCGGGAGGCTGAGGCAGGAGAATCGCTTGAACCCGGAAGGCGGAGGTTGCAGTGAGCTGAGATCACCTCACTACCCTCTAGCGTGGGCGACAGCAAGACTGTTTCAAAAAAAAAAAAGAGGAAGAGTGAAAGGATGGACGAAAGGAACTCCTGTGGGGTGGGGCATCTGGGGCACTTGATGCCCCACGTGACCATTCCCTTCCCGGAGGTCTGCCCCAACTGCTCCAGCCCCCATAGCCTGAGGCTCCCGGCACCTCCCACCCAGCATCTGTCACAGCAAATCAATCTGGGCCACATGCTCCTGAAAGGTCCTTGGGAGCCCCACCAGGCTCCAGTGTGGTTGCCCCAAGTACTCCATGAGTAGACATGGGCTAGGGACTTACCCAGGCCCTTGGTGGTGCCTCCAAGGGTGGAAAGACTGGGGGACCCTGTGCCCCTGAAAGCCCAGAGTTTCACTGTTTCTGGGTACCTTCATTTCTGGGAACTAACTGTGCTTTGGAAAGAGAGAAATGAGAAGCAAAACCCTAGGGCCCCAGTATCACCCCTCCTTTCTGTCTTCCTTCCGCTTAGTCACAGCCAAGAGCTCAGTACCTCAGCCTCCCTTAGGGCCACTAGGTGGGGCAGAATACAAGGTCAGGCGAGGACACAGCATCTGGGACGAGTCCTTTCCTGCCAACAGCCTCCGTGAGGGGTCCTAGGATTGCTGAGGGCTGAGACCACCTTCCCAAAGTTGGGGAAGGGGTAACTGAGGCTGTCATCTGGCCTGTCTCACCTGTCTTACCTGCAGGCCCATCATTCCTGCACAGTCATTTATTAGGCACCAACTGTAAGCCAGGCCCAGGAGGTTGGATGGTTCAGGTGGGGCCCTGGCCTTGCAGAACTCATGGACTTGCACATAGACTCCTCCTGACAGGCCCCTCATGAGTAGCTGGGTCCTTACGATTTTTCTGGTCAGCAGTGGGGAGCCGTGGGAGGCATTAGGCTCTGGGGAAGCCAAGCAACATCACATGTACACAGCATAGAGACTCACACACCCTTGCACAGGCACCCACACGTACGTGTATGTTCATGGGCGTGGGCCTTGAGCACCGGGTCCCGTGAGCCACTGCACCTGGCCAACTGGGTCCATGTCCATAATCATAGGTGTCCACGCAGGGCCTCCCTTGGATGGGGGAGCTCCAGGCTCTGGAAACCAAGCCAGGGTTGCATGCATGCACGTGTGTGTGTGTGTGTGTGTGTGTGTGTGTGTGTTTGTGTGTGTGTGGTGTTACTCTGCCTCAGAGGCCCAACCACTGCCTCCAAGTCATGGGAGCGCAGAGCCCATGTAAGCTCAAACACTGCCCCATGTCATAGAAAAGAGGGCCAAAGATGGGGCTGGGCGTGGTGGCTCACTCCTGTAATCCTAGCACTTTGGGAGGCTGAGTCGGGTGGATCACGAGGTCAGGAGATCGAGACCATCCTGACTAACACGGTGAAACCCTGTCTCTACTAAAAATACAAAAAAATTAGCTGGGCGTAGTGGCGGGTGCCTATAATCCCAGCTACTCAGGAGGCTGAGGCAGGAGAATGGCCTGAACCCGGGAGGCGGAGCTTGCCGTGAGCGGAGATTGCACCACTGCACTCCAGCCTGGACGACAGAGTGAGACTCCGCATCAGAAAAAAAAAAAAAAGAAAGAAAAGAGAGCCAAAGCTCAGAGAGGGCCCATGACTTGCCCAGTGTCACACAGCAAGGTGAGGCAGGTCTGGGAGGGAAATGAACCAGACCTTATCCACATCCCTGACCTTTTTGGCTTCATGCTTGGAGCTTGGCACCCCCTGAGAACCACACTCCGTTGACCTCTGGGAAATGGAGGCTGGTGATTCTCCCAGCAAACCCGCCTGGGAACTAACCACAGGCTCCTCCCAGCTTTCACTAACCAACCCCAGGATTTCCAATACCGGTGCTTTGCTTAGCTGTACTGGGCACCTGGAACTCATTCTCCCTGCCACCCTCCCTCCCTGATTCCTTGAATAAAATTCAGCCTTCCAAATTTTACTCAAATGCTTCTACTTTCTCTGACCCTCTGGAACTTTCCCCTGTTGCCAGCCTCCCTCCAGCATCTGTCCCCTCATTCCCACCTCCTGTTTACTTCCCTACAAAAGCCAAAAATTGACCCCTAGAGCCTGAGACTCTGGATGGAGGATCTTCGTAGCTGGGGCCACACCCAGGCCAGCCCAGCCCTTCAGACTCTGCCAGTCACAGTGGGGTGGGCCCTGGAGCTGGAAGAGGAAACAGAGCCTCTGCCAGAGTCACCACCTGCCCCCAACCCTACTTCTCCTCCGAAGGCCCAACAAGGTCCTGTGCGCCCTCCAAGGGCAGAGGAGGCTGCTGGCTGTGGCTGTGGGAGGAGACCTGGAGCACTGTGCCCGAGGCAAAGCTGGCCCCGTGGAGTTTGCTATTCCAGCTTTTATTTACTCCTCTGTACCCTGAGCACCATCAACTGGGTGCCAGGCCTGTGCCTATATTTGGCAGGGTGAGGGGTGGGGGCCAGACAAATTGTAGAGGAGCCTCAGGTCTTTGGGGTGTTGCCCCTCCACTACATGGCCCCAGACCAAGTTCTCTGCCAGTTTGCAGAGCTCTTCCCTTCCACTTGGTCTTGAGGAGGGGCCAGAGAGGCTGCCTTTACCCCATGAGCTCTGAACCCTCTCACTATCTGGCTGTCCCCTCATTCTCTCACCACCCACTCCCACTCCCGATGGGAGCCTCAGGCCTGGCTTAGGAACCCTGCCCACAGCTGTACTAATGCCCTTGGCTTTGCTATAGGGAAAGAACACAGCCACTCCACACTCTGGGACAGCCAGCTTGCGTCCATCCCCTAGTGCAGAGGGCTAGTTTAGGGAAGGACATTAGGACCCTGACTGTGCACCTGACTCAGGGGCCCCGGAGAAGATTTGGTGGGCTAAGGGTGGGCAGGAGAATACAACTCACAGCCAAGCGGAAGGTGGCTTTCAGCTCCCCCCTTCTCATTTTTTCTTACTGTGGCTGCACCAGGGCTGTGCCCCTCATGGAAGGTTCACTTTCCTGCTTATCTAGTCTCAGATGTTACAGTTTTTCTTGTTATGTATTATACAGAGAGATGGCCTAACTGGTTCTTGCTGCTGCATGGGCAAGCCATTAATTTACAGGGGTTTATCTTATAACTGGACACCTTTTTGTTTTCTCTTACAAGATGTGCTTGTTGTTGCTTCTCTTGGATTTTCTACATTGACATTTTACCACTGAAAATAATGACAATGACAAATTTGTCTTTTCCTTTCTTTCTTTTTTTTTTTTTTGAGACAAAGTGCCACTCTGTTGCCCAGACTGGAGTGCAGTGGCGCGATCTCCCAGGTTCAAGCGATTCTCTTGGCTCAGCCTCCCGAGTAGCTGGGATTACAGGCGTCCACCACCATGCCAGGCTAATTTTTTTTTTGTATTTTCAGTAGAGACGGGGTTTTGCCATGTTGGCCAGGCTGGTCTCGAACTCCTGACCTCAAGTGATCTGCCACCTCGGCCTCCCAAAATGCTGGGATTACAGGCCTGAGCCACCACACCCGGCCTGTCTTTTCCTTTTTAATACTTATGGCTCTTATTTATTTTCCTTGTTTAATAGCTTGGCTGAGACCTTCAATACAATATTGAAAAACTGTAACGACTAGAGCATTTGTATATTGTTTCTCACTTGGGGTGCCTCTGGTCCCTCCCTGTCAAGTGCACTTGCTATTGATTTTGGATAGATGGCCCTTTTCTACTTAAAAATGGTTCAGTCTAGTTCTGGCTGACTCTGATTTTTTGTTTATTTTAGAGGCTTTTTTTTTCATCTTTCATTCATGCAACAGACCTTCAGTGAGCTGATTGCCAGGACTACACTGTCATACTGTGGTACCAAAGAAAAATTGACACGGTCCCTACTCATAAGGAGTTCATGGCCTGGTGGAGGATACAGGCAGGCAAATAGATCCTTATCCTTAGGCCATGGGGCATGCATTCAGTCACCATCTGCTGGCACTGTGCCAGGCACAAGGAATGGGCACTATTCAGGCAGGCCCCCATCACAGTCTGGTGGGGTCCAAGCAGTTCACATCCCCTCTCACTCAAGTTCCCACAGAGTAGTTGCAATGGTGAGCTGAGGTTTTCTCTGCTGCAGAGGCCAGGTGGGTAAGTAACCAAAAGTGCCTGAGAGCTAATCCCCTGGAGCAGCCTGAAACCAAGGAAGACAGAGAGTTGGTAGACACATGCCCAGCTCCCTCACCCCTTGGGTGGGACAACCGTGGCTTGTGTTTTCTGCCAGCTCCCAACTGAAGACTGAGCCTCAGTTGCCTACAGAAGGAACCCACTCATAAACCCACCTACCTCCTTTGGCTTCCTTTCCTTCCCTGTCTCACCCCCTCTCCCATTTTATATCAATAAGTGTGAAGGCTGAGATTTTATCCGACTTTCTTTTTTTTTTTTTGAGACAGAGTCTCATTCTGTTGCCAGGCTGGAGTGCAGTGGCGTGATCTTGGCTTACTGCAACCTCTGCCTCCCAGGTTCAAACGATTCTCCTGCCTCAGGCTCCCGAGTACTGGGACTACAGGTGCGCACCACCACACCCAGCTATTTTGTATTTTTAGTAGAAACAGGGTTTCACCATGTTGGCCAGGATGGTCTCAATCTCTTGACCTCATGGTCTGCCCACCTCGGCCTCCCAAAGTGCTGGGATTACAGGAGTGAGCCACCGCGCCCGGCTTATCCGACTTTGAAGCAAACAAGTTAGTCTATCATAGTCTATCATATTCTCAAGGATCATGGCAGAAGGCACAGAACTCTGGGTTCAGAAACAGACAACAGATTATTGTTTACAGTAACGGCAGTAGACAGAGTAAAAGCATTTTCTTGCACCACTTCCCTGAACCGCAGTTCCTACAGAGTGATGTGATGATGGCCCGGTGATGCCTGCATATGCATTGGGTTGCACTACGGTGGAGAAACTGCATGCTGAATTTAGGGGACCCACGTCTTTTATAATAAGCTGCAAGCAAACCTGCCCAGGTGGGAGATGTTATCTTTAGTATACGGGACAATAAAATCTGCCTTTTGCTCTGGAGGGAGATACTACCTCTATCTTCTAAGGTTACTCACTATAATAATCACCCTTGTAAAGATTATTTAGAACAAGGGCAACCAGTGCCTCTACTGGCAAGTGTGCAGAAATAGGAGAGAACCATGGGGAATTGTCTCTCAATACCTTACTGGTGCTTCTTGGCATTACTTCCCAAATAATCTATTTGCATTTGGATGCTTGTCTCAGAGTGGTTTCTGCAGGAAAAAACCCAAGATAGAGAGACAACACTATATAGGCATCGATGTATTTCTGGGGTGACTCTCTTTCCTCCAGACCTCTCCTGCAAACAACGCAGGGGAGCCACGCAAAGGAAGAGGTTTCCACACCTGGGATTGATACTGCTGGGACTCCAGGGCAGGTGCTCTAAAGGACTCTTAGAATTTCATTTTTAATGTTTAATATTTGGTCCATCTAGAATTTATGGTGGAAGGTGTGAGGTAGACGTTGCACTTTTTTTTCCTTCCAAATTGCTCCAATATCACTTACTGGAAATTGTGCTTTGTCTGTTACCACTCTCTTCTAATCTGCCTGTGGCCTGTTCCTTAGAGTGTATCACAAACATACAAGTGATCAATTTCCAATAAATTGATTAAAGAATTCATGTGCATTCCCATTTTGTCAAACCACTG